TACCACCAGGCCTGGCTAATTTTTGTATTTTTAGTAGAGACAAGGGTTCACCATGTTGACTAGGCTGGTCTCGAACTCCTGACCTCAGGTGATCCACCCGCCTCGGCCTCCCAAAGTGCTGGGATTACAGGCATGAGCCACTGCGCCTGGCCCTCCTTTTTTCAATATATGTATTGATTTTTTTAAAGTGAGTTAACTTATTTTTATTTTCTTCTTGAGAAAAGTTCTCACTCTGTCATCCAAGCTGGCGTGCAGCGGCATGATCTCGGCTTACTGCAACCTCTGCCAAGTGAGTTAATTTACATATAAAGATTAATAGTACATGTGATATTTGGAAATGGGAGAAGAAAAAATCCCAACGGCATAGAATTTAGGACCTGAGATTGTTTCCCCACTCCCAGCTTTTGCTCTGCCTATTTTCTTTGCCTGGAATTATTTTTCCCTACTCCTAGGTGTGATTGTCAAAATATGTAACCCATATTTTGGGTTCATATTTTGGATTCATATTTGGCTCAGTGGCTCATGCCTGTAATCCCAGCACTTGGAGAGGCTGAGGTGGATGGATCATTTGAGATCAGGAAATTGAGACCAACCTGCCCAGCATGGTGAAACCCCCGTCTCTACTAAAAATACAAAAATTAGCCAGGCGTGGTGGTGGGCGCCTGTAATACCAGCTACTTAGGAGGCTGAGGCACGAGAATCACTTGAACCCAGGAGGCAGAGGTTGTAGTAAGCCGAGATGGTGCCACTGCACTCCAGCCTGGGCAACAAAGCAAGATTCCATCTCTAAATAAATAAATAAATACATAAATAAATAAAAATATTTAGAAGACATAAAAAAAAAAATATATATATATATATATATGTATATATGACCGCCACCCCCTCCCTGGGGGCAGCTTCTCCCTGATGCCATCACAAACCCTCCTGCTCTACTGGTTTCCCTAGATTCCCAAGTAATTGTGCCATCAGACCCCCTGGGAGGGGGCCCCAGGAGAGGCAAGGGAGGGGCCAACCAAAGGTCAGTCCAGCACTAAAGGATCCCCACTAAGGGCTGTTCACCTGCCCCAGGGACTCAGAACACACATGACTCTCCCCACTTGAGCTCAGGATCCCGGCATTACACGGGGCGCGCTGAGCCCCAGATGTCCCTAACCCCTTTCCAGCACCCTCCAGCCTTGCAGAAGCAGCCACCATGCCAGTCTCTAAGTGCCCAAAAAAGTCGGAGTCCCTGTGGAAGGGGTGGGACCGGAAGGCCCAGAGGAACGGCCTGCGGAGCCAGGTATACGCTGTGAATGGCGACTACTATGTGGGCGAGTGGAAGGACAACGTGAAACACGGTGAGTGGGACTCCGGGACGGGCGGCCGGAGTGTCTGCAGCATTGCCCATCTGTGTGTCACCAGGGAAAGGAACACAGGTCTGGAAGAAGAAAGGAGCCATCTATGAGGGGGACTGGAAGTTTGGGAAGCGAGACGGCTACGGCACCCTCAGCCTTCCTGACCAACAGACAGGAAAGTGCAGGAGAGTCTACTCAGGCTGGTGGAAAGGTGATAAGAAATCGGTGAGCAGGCCTGCCAGCCGGGGTGTGTGTGTCGCCCTGAGTAGTAGCATCTTCGTACTTTCAGGGTTATGGGATCCAGTTTTTCGGACCCAAGGAGTATTATGAGGGTGACTGGTGTGGCAGCCAGCGCAGCGGGTGGGGCCGCATGTATTACAGCAACGGCGACATCTACGAGGGACAGTGGGAGAACGACAAGCCCAACGGGGAGGGCATGCTGCGCCTGAGTGAGTGCCCCACCCCCGCCGGCCCCGCCCACCCTGCACCACACCTCCCTGTCCTTTCCCCCAGAGAACGGGAACCGCTACGAGGGCTGCTGGGAGAGAGGCATGAAGAACGGGGCGGGGCGTTTCTTCCATCTGGACCACGGCCAGCTGTTTGAAGGCTTCTGGGTGGACAATATGGCCAAATGCGGGACGATGATCGACTTTGGCCGTGACGAGGCCCCTGAGCCCACTCAGTTCCCCATTCCTGAGGTGGGCAGCCCTCACCAGGGCCCTGTGGCCACCTCCAAACCAACTTCTTGGTATTTCCCTCCAGGTCAAAATCCTAGACCCTGATGGTGTGCTGGCGGAGGCCTTGGCCATGTTCAGGAAGACAGAGGAAGGAGATTGATGCCAGGTGAGGGGTGGGCACACCTGCCAAGTTCTGATTGCCAGCTCCACCATCCCTCTCTCCCCTGCAGAGAACACAAACGCTTCAGGAGAAATTCAAGCCTGTGTCACCCGATCGCTCAGACCAGTGCGGCTCTGGCTGGAGGAGTCAGCAGCAGCTCCAGGCATGACCCCGGCACCCTCATAGGGCCCCTCACTACCCCCAGCACTGGGTCATTTCTTGCCAATAGGAAGGCTGGTGCTTCTCTCCCAGGCTGTCCTCGGGACCCTCTTCATTCTCTGATCTCATCCTGGAATGCATGAGAATAAAGAATAACCAAGTGGTATAAGCCTGGGCCTATGGGATAAGGATGGGGCACTCGAGGGGGCTCAGCAGGGCTTTCAGGTTTAGAAGAGGGAAGACCTGCCTTGGCTGGGCTGCCTGGGTTTAGCTTGGGGGAGTAAGGGCAGGTCTTAGGCCGGGTGCAGTGGCTCATTCCTGTAATCCCAGAACTTGGGAGGCCAAGGTAAGAGGACTGCCTGAGGCCAGGAGTTCGAGACCAGCTTAGGCAACATAGCAAGACCCTGACTCTACAAAAAAAAATTTTAAAATATAAAAGAAAGGAAAAGAAAAAGAGAAAGAAATGGCAGGTCCCCTGTGAGATAACCCAGATGACCCAGAGAGAAGGCCTGTATCCTGCCACACTGGCTGCCAAGATTGGAGATCATAAAATTTCCTGACCACTTCTCAGCCTAACACAGGGCTCTCAACCTTGAAATCCCATGGAAACTTTGCAAAGCTGTGGAAGCCCAGGTCCCATGCCCAGAGATTCACAGGTTCACATCTAATTCATCTGGGGTGAGGCCTGAGCTTTCAGAAAATTCCCCAGGTGATTTTTTTTTTTTAAGACGTAGTCTCCCTCTATTGCCCAGGCTGGAATGCAGTGGCGCGATCTCAGCTCACTGCAACCTCTGCCTCCCATGTTCAAGCGATTCTCCTACCTCAGCCTCCTGAGTAGCTGGGATTACAGGCGCATGCCACTGAGCCCAGCTAATTTTTGTATTTTTAGTAGAGATGGGGTATCACCATGTTGGTCAGGCTGGTCTTGAACTCCTGACCTCGTGATCTGCCCCGCTCAGTCTCCTAAAGTGCTGGGATTACAGGTGTGAGCCATCGAGCCTGGCCTTTTTTTTTTTTTTTTTTTTTTTTTTGAGACAGAGTCTTGCTCTGTCACCCAGGCTGGAGTGCAGTGGCACAATCTCGGCTCACTGCAACCTCGCCTCCCTGGTTCAAGCGATTATCCTGCCTCAGCCTCCCAAGTAGCTGGGATTACAGGCACCTGCCACCAAGGCTAATTTTTTGTATTTTTAGTAGAGACAGGGTTTCACCATGTTGGCCAGGACGGTCTCGATCTCCTGACCTCGTGATCTGCCCGCCTTGGACTCCCAAAGTGCTGGGATTACAGGTGTGAGCCACTGCTCCCAGCCAAGATCAGATGTTCTTGCATAATGGGCAGGTGAGCTCTGGAGTCACAGTGCCTGGGCGTGAATCTCGGAGCTGTGTGTTCTCAGGAATGTCACCCAAACTCTGTTCTGTTGGTCTCCTCACTTGCAATATGGGGCATTAACAGTACTTACCACCTGGGGTTACTGTGGTTAGTTACTGTGAGGATGAGATAAGGCGGTGGTTTTAAACTGTGGGTAGGATTTTGTCCTCCCTCAGCCCCACTCTTTCTTGGGGACATTTGGCAATGTATGACATTTTTGATGTCACAACAGGCAGGAAGAAGGCTACTGGCATTGAGTGAGTAGAGACCAGGGATGCGGTTAAGCATAGTGCAATATCACCATGCTACAAAAAAAAAAAAAAAAAAGAATTCAGCACCTGTAATCCCAACTACTTGGGAGGCTGAGGCAGGAGAATTGCTTGAACCTGGGTGGCAGAGGTTGCAGTGAGCCGAGATTGCGCCATTGCACTCCAGCCTGGGCGACAGAGCGAGACACCATCTCCAAAAAAAAAAAAAAAAAAAATGTTGAGAAACCCTGAAATACCACGATTCTAGCTAAGACCTCAGCAAGAGGCACATAGCACATAGTAAAGCCTCAATAAACACCACTGACCTTACTGAGGTTCTCTCTGCCCCCTAAGTCATAAGTAGGGTGGCCTCACCAAGGGTGTGGTTCTCAGTCTGTACCTCTGGCACTGGGAAGCCCCGCCTGGCCACCCTAGGATGCAGAATTAATCATAACTTCCAGATATGGAGCACTCACTCTATTCCAGGCCGTGTGCTGACAGCTTCGCAGCAAGCATTCTCTCCTGGCACTCCCCGACAACAGTGAGGTGTCTTGCTATTACTGCCATTTTAGAGGAGGAAACAGGTTCAGGGAGGATCACAAGTCATCAAGCTAGTACTGTGCTTAAACTTAGGTCTAGCTGTTCTTAATGTGCAGAAGAGTGTAAAGGGTTACCATTTTTAAAGAAAAAGTGGGGGCAGGGCATGGTGGCTCATGCCTGTAATCCTAGCACTTTGAGAGGCCGAGGCAGGCGGATCAAGAGGTCAGGAGTTCGAGACCAGCCTGACCAACATGGTGAAACCCTGTCTCTACTAAAAATACAAAAATTAGCTGGGTGTGGTGGAGTGCATCTATAATCCCAGCTACTCAGGAGGCTGAGGCAGGAGAATCACTTGAACCCAGGAGGCGGAGGTAGTGGTGAGCCAAGATCACGCCGAGCCGAGATCGTGCCGCTGCTCTCCAGCCTGGGCAACAGAGCGAGACTCCATCTCAAAAAAAAAAAAAATGTTGGAAGAGGGTGTGCTTGTTTATGTACAAAATGTCGCTAGATTTAAACACAATAAACTGGCAAAGATGGTTGTCTCTGGGGAGAATTGGGGACTTGGGAACAGGAGCTGAAGAACAACTTTTCAGTGTTGTGTTTGGAACCATGTGAATGTATTATGTATTCAAAATGTAAATAAAAATGAAGTTAAAGAGACTGTGCTCCTAACTAGGAGTGTTTGTCTAAGT